TGGTGGCAGGCGCCTGTAGTCCCAGCTACTACGGAGGCTGAGGCAAGAGAATGGCATGAACCCGGGAGGCGGAGCTTGCAGTGAGACGAGATCGGGCCACAGCATTCCAGCCTGGGCGACAGAGCAAGACTCCAACTCAAAAAAAAAAAAAAAAAAAAAAAGAGGCGCCCCAGCTTCTGCAGGATATCCACACCGCCAATTTCAGAGACAACAAGAACTGACATGGGTTTCAGTCTGCCTTTGTGGGATTGCAGCTCATGCTTGTGGGTTCCAGCATGACTTTGATCTGCCACTCTTTATATCCATTTTTTTTTTCCTGACTACTTGCCCTCTGGAATTAAAGTTCCAGCATCAGACACAAAGGTAACAGCCACGCATAGATTGCCTAACCAGCTTCCACAATTGTATAAGAGAAATCTCTTAGTGTTATAGCTTTTCTAGTAAAATCCTCACTGATAAAATAAGCAACGCCCCCAAGCTTTTCTCCAAACTGTCTCTCTGTGTGTGTCTGTATAGAGAGAGAGAGCTTAAAAATCTGCCTTCACAAACATGATCACTCTGAAATCTCAGAATATCTAGACTCCATTAAGTATCAAACTTCAAGTCTCTTCTCATTAAGAAAGACAAATGTGTGTGTGTGTGTGTGTGTGTATACATATGTGTGTTTTGGAAGCCTAGGAAGTAAATGGGGAATAAATATATACACACATACATATACATACACACACACACACACACACATATATATCTTTCTTAACGAGAAGAGACTTGAAGTTTGATAATAGAGTCCAGATATTCTGAAATTTCAGAGTGATTATGTTTGTGAAGGCAGATTTCTAAGCTCTCTTTTAAAAAAAGGTTATTTGAATAATTAGAGAGGTTGAATAATTAGAAACGGAAATTTTTTTCACAGGTTCTGTCCTCTATCAAAAGGTGCTTTTCCTTGGGTATACTGGACCCCAGTATTTCCAGTCACACTCTTTATCTCCACTCTCTGTTTCCTCAGGGATTGAGAAAGGGGACAATGTGGCAGAAGAATCAGACCTCTCTGGCAGACTTCATCCTTGAGGGGCTCTTCGATGACTCCCTTACCCACCTTTTCCTTTTCTCCTTGACCATGGTGGTCTTCCTTATTGCGGTGAGTGGCAACACCCTCACCATTCTCCTCATCTGCATTGATCCCCAGCTTCATACACCAATGTATTTCCTGCTCAGCCAGCTCTCCCTCATGGATCTGATGCATGTCTCCACAATCATCCTGAAGATGGCTACCAACTACCTATCTGGCAAGAAATCTATCTCCTTTGTGGGCTGTGCAACCCAGCACTTCCTCTATTTGTGTCTAGGTGGTGCTGAATGTTTTCTCTTAGCTGTCATGTCCTATGACCGCTATGTTGCCATCTGTCATCCACTGCGCTATGCTGTGCTCATGAACAAGAAGGTGGGACTGATGATGGCTGTCATGTCATGGTTGGGGGCATCCGTGAACTCCCTAATTCACATGGCGATCTTGATGCACTTCCCTTTCTGTGGGCCTCGGAAAGTCTACCACTTCTACTGTGAGTTCCCAGCTGTTGTGAAGTTGGTATGTGGCGACATCACTGTGTATGAGACCACAGTGTACATCAGCAGCATTCTCCTCCTCCTCCCCATCTTCCTGATTTCTACATCCTATGTCTTCATCCTTCAAAGTGTCATTCAGATGCGCTCATCTGGGAGCAAGAGAAATGCCTTTGCCACTTGTGGCTCCCACCTCACGGTGGTTTCTCTTTGGTTTGGTGCCTGCATCTTCTCCTACATGAGACCCAGGTCCCAGTGCACTCTATTGCAGAACAAAGTTGGTTCTGTGTTCTACAGCATCATTACGCCCACATTGAATTCTCTGATTTATACTCTCCGGAATAAAGATGTAGCTAAGGCTCTGAGAAGAGTGCTGAGGAGAGATGTTATCACCCAGTGCATTCAACGACTGCAATTGTGGTTGCCCCGAGTGTAGAGTGGAATAGGATAAGCTCCTTAAATTAATTC